GACCCCTTATGATTCCATCTCCAACCTGACCAATCAGCACTCCCCACTTCCTAAGCCCCTACCAGCCAAATTATTGGTAAAAACTCCGATCCGCAAATGCTCGGGACAACTGATTTAAGTAACAATAAAACTTCAGTCTTCCGCACAGCTGGCTCTGCGTGAATTACTCTTTCTGCATTGCAATTCCCCTGTCCTGATAAATCGGTTCTGTCTAGGCAGCTGGTAAGGTGAACCCATCGGGCAGTTTCAAAAGTGCTGGGATTACAGGCATGAGCCACCGCGCCCAGCCTATTTTTTGTATTTTTTTGTAGAGGCGGAGGGGTGGGGGAGGGTGTCTCACTATGTTGCCAAGGCTAGTCTCGAACTCCCAGGCTCAAGTGATCCTCCCGCCTCGGTCTCCCAAAGTGCTGAAATTACGGGCGTGAGCCACTGCGTCTGGCCCCTTTAAGCCATTGTGAAAAGTGATGATACACGAAAAAAAAGATTTCCAGGGCCGAGAGCGGTGGATCACGCCTGTAATCCCAGCGCTTTGGGAGGCCGAAGCGGGCGGATCACGAGGTCAGGAAATCGAGACCATCCTGGCTAACACGGTGAAACCCCGTCTCTACTAAAAATACAAAAAAATTAGCCGGGCGTGGTGGTGGGAGCCTGTAGTCCCAGCTACTAGGGAGGTTGAGGCAGGAGAATGGCGTGAACCCAGGAGGCGGAGCTTGCAGTGAGCCGAGATCGCGCCACTGCACTCCAGCCTGGGCGACAGAGCGAGACCCCGTCTCAAAAAAAAAAAAAAAGAAAGAAAAAAGAAAAATTTCCAAACAGGGTGTTCCCTTGTTTCACATTCTCTTTGGTGATGGTCCTGCAACAGATTTTGATAATCACTATATTGAGAAACTGCTTCAGATTCGATCTGTTAGGCTGATCATAGTATTAACTACAATTCCCAGCAAGCCGCGGAGCCAACCTGGGCCTCTGCCGGCCTCTGATTGGATACAGTAGCCAGAATGACGACTCAATCAGTGCTTCGGTTGTTGCTTTGCGGCGTTTTCCGCGGGGAAACTGTGTAAAGGGTGGGGAAACTTGAAAGTTGGATGCTGCAGACCCGGTACTGGAAAGTTTCATGTGGGGTGCCGTTGTCATGGTTCTTCTTTTCTTTGCTGGATCTGGAGGCATGGGTAGCAAGAAACTAAAACGAGTGGGTTTATCACAAGAGCTGTGTGACCGTCTGAGTAGACATCAGATCCTTACCTGTCAGGTAAATTTTATTTAACATTTTTATTGATAAGTATGTTTAAAATACTCTCTTTATGTTTCTTTAGGACTTTTTATGTCTTTCCCCACTGGAGCTTATGAAGGTGACTGGTCTGAGTTATCGAGGTGTCCATGAACTTCTATGTATGGTCAGCAGGGCCTGTGCCCCAAAGATGCAAACGGTATATTTATATTTTATTATGATTTGATTATGTTGAAAAAAAACTTAATCATTTTCTTGTTTAGGCTTATGGGATAAAAGCACAAAGGTCTGCTGATTTCTCACCAGCATTCTTATCTACTACCCTTTCTGCTTTGGACGAAGCCCTGCATGGTGGTGTGGCTTGTGGATCCCTCACAGAGGTAAAGGAAAAATTTTTCGTACCTTCTTCCATTTTTTTTTTTTTTTTTTTTTTTTTTTTTTTAGATTACAGGTCCACCAGGTTGTGGAAAAACTCAGTTTTGTATAATGATGAGCATTTTGGCTACATTACCCACCAACATGGGAGGATTAGAAGGAGCTGTGGTGTACATTGACACAGAGTCTGCATTTAGTGCTGAAAGGTATGAGATTTTATTTTCTATTATAATGTTTTGTTTTCGTTTGTGCTATTTTTTTCACCCACAGACTGGTTGAAATAGCAGAATCCCGTTTTCCCAGATATTTTAACACTGAAGAAAAGTTACTTTTGACAAGTAGTAAAGTTCATCTTTATCGGGAACTCACCTGTGATGAAGTTCTACAAAGGTATGCTGCTTTAGATTTTGATTTTTTAGTAATATTGACTATTTTATAAATTCTTCTTTTATAGGATTGAATCTTTGGAAGAAGAAATTATCTCAAAAGGAATTAAACTTGTGATTCTTGACTCTGTTGCTTCTGTGGTCAGAAAGGAGTTTGATGCACAACTTCAAGGCAATCTCAAAGAAAGAAACAAGTTCTTGGCAAGAGAGGCATCCTCCTTGAAGTATTTGGCTGAGGAGTTTTCAATCCCAGTAAGTTTTTCTTTTTTTCTCTTTTTTCTTTTGCCCCCTACCCCTTCTCCCTGTCTGTTCACAGGTTATCTTGACGAATCAGATTACAACCCATCTGAGTGGAGCCCTGGCTTCTCAGGCAGACCTGGTGTCTCCAGCTGATGATTTGTCCCTGTCTGAAGGTAAGGAATCTGTCCTGGAGAGGCTGAAACTTTCTGAAAGCGTGCTTTTACCATTTCATTTCAGGCACTTCTGGATCCAGCTGTGTGATAGCCGCACTAGGAAATACCTGGAGTCACAGTGTGAATACCCGGCTGATCCTCCAGTACCTTGATTCAGAGAGAAGACAGGTGGGTGCTTTGACAGTATTCTCTGACTATGAACTAACCCTAGAAAAATGTGCTTTATGTGCAGATTCTTATTGCCAAGTCCCCTCTGGCTCCCTTCACCTCATTTGTCTACACCATCAAGGAGGAAGGCCTGGTTCTTCAAGGTAAGATCCTTGGATTAAGCCATTTCTTTAAGTTTTTTTTTTTTTTTTTTTTTTTTAAATACAGGATCTAGAGAATTCAAATGATCTGCTCGAGGCAAACATAGGATCGTCTGAGTTCCTTGCACCCTGTTCAAGGTTCAAGAGCCTAGGACTCTACTGCAGACCACACCACAACACTGTTGGATCATCAGACCTCTTCTAGCTACGAATCCTTGACAATTGAGATAAGGTCCACTTACATGAACCCTGAAAGTCATTACATATGACTTATTCAGCCCTCCCTTATTCAATTTGATTCACTTGCCACCTTCCCAAGATCTTACTCTTCATGTGGAAATGAGAGACTTATTTATTGCTCAGCTTGTTCCCTCATTTCTCTAGGTAACATGTACTACTAGTGGGATCATCAAACAATAAGTATTTGCAAAACTGGGCTTAGCGTGGTTCTAGGTGCTGTGCAAGTATATAATGACACCCCCCAACCCAAAGAAAGTCACCTGGGGAGACCTGAAACAATTAGAGAAACACACAAGGGGACCCTAATTGAATGTGAATCTCTCTAGCCAACCAAAAGAAAGAGAGGGTGGGTTTAAGGGTAGTGAGGGACACTTTGTGAAGAAATGACAGCTTGTGAGGACTCCAAGGTTGAGTAGAATTTCAACAAAGAGCAAAGAATGGAATTGGATGGTGTGTTCGAGAGAAGGAAACAGACATTATTGGAATAAAGATTCCATGTAGGGAAGAAGGTTGAGTTGAAGAGTAGGGCCAGATGATGTGAAGTTTGGAAAGAGAGGCAGGGCATGCTTTCTTCACCCACAACTATAATACATCTTTGACCATAAAAAGTGGTTGTTATTGCTATCATTTGTTTTTGTTTTCACTTTGCCCCTTCAAGTTCTTGAAAAAGATAGTCATAAAAGAAGAGGGTATGCCCTCATTCATGGAGCACAGAGAAGGAAGCCCTCTGTGATGTTTCCAGATGTGTAGGTTTAGGCTCTAGACCAGTGCTGGTGCCTTCCTGGGACTGCCCAAGCCAATCACCAGGGAGAGGCTGCAGATCCTTTCTCTGCTCAGCTCCGTTCGGGCTCCTCTTTTCTTGAAGATTTGACAGATATTGGTTAAGTTCTTCAAATCTGACAACTGGGTTCTTTGTGGCAAAGAATAGGTGGCTAAGGAGAACTGGCTCTAACAGGCTAATAGCCTACCTGGCCCCTTTCCAGCAGGAGAAATGCCATAGTCCTTCCCAGAAGCACATCTTATATGCACAGTCCTCACAGAGTGTGTCTGTGCATCAGAATCAATTAATCATGCCTGTCAGGAGGGGGAATGGCCCCTCTGGCTGAAACAGTGGAAGGAGCCCTCGTGATTGAAGACCACTTTGCCTTGGAAACTCATGCAGGTCAGAGGGGAAAGTTGAGTCTAGATGGCATGCGGTATTCCTTGGGTATGTTTTCTCATCCCTGAAATTTGCCCATGTCACCCAACTAACTGCTTGTAGCAAAGCTGTATTGTCAGTGCAATCCTTTGGGGCCTTGTTTGGGCCTGAAGAAGCCATTCATTTCTTAAAGAAGAAAAAGCTGGCAAAGTGGAATTTGTAGTAACAGCTGTTAGTATTTAAAACTTTTGTTTCAAGATCTTCAGGCACTTAAAAATGACTTTAAATGGCCACTCTGCAAGAGTCTATCTTTTACAAGGCAGCCTGTGAGATCTTTCTCAAAACAAGCCTCATCTCATCTCCTCTTTTATTGAGATCCCCATTGGTCCTCTATTTTGTATAGAAGTGGTTCCCAAACTTTTTTGATTTAACACCCCATCAGTAAACAATTTTGAATAGGTACTCTCAATATACATATATTTCTTTTTATATTATACACATGTATTACTTTCCTAATATATTATGTACATTATAAAACATATACAAAAGTAATTTTTTTAAAGGCTGAGATAAAGATGAAGTAAGCAATAGTTTAAAATGTCTTGTCAATTATGATGGCTTCATACTGTCATTAGCTAATATGTCAAAAGCACAATAAATATGTCAGGGGAGTTCCATTTATATCATTTGAATGATATAAATCCTTATATCTAGTAGTTTTCATGGAAATTTCTAACTGTTTTGGCTTGACTTCTTGTTACATGCAAATATTTGGTCATTGTCTTCACTTTGTAATATGGCCGAAGAAAACTTGTTCTAAGGGCAGTGTCAATGCTATTATTCTTATTATTTGCTTG